ATTAATTCACGGTCAAAGATGATTCTTCCCTACCCGCCCCCTCCCTGCCCCCACAGCCTGGATTTATGTGGAAGCAAATCCCAGAGATCTTTTTTCTGTAAATATTTTTTTTTCAGTTTGCGTTTGTAAAAAACGATGACTCTTTTTTTTTTTTTTGAGACAATGTTTTGCTGTGTCGCCCAGGCTGGAGTGCAGTGGCGGGATCTCTGTTCACTGCAACCTCCGCCTCCTGGGTTCAAGCAATTCTCCTGCCTCAGCCTCCTGAGTCGCTGGGATTACAGGCACGCGCGCCACCAAGCTCGGCTCATTTTTTGTATTTTCAGTAGAGACGGGTTTTCACCATGCTGGCCAGGCTGGTCTCGAACTCCTGACCTCAGGTGATCCACCCGCCTCGGCCTCCCGAAGTGCTGGGATTACAGGCGTGAGCCACCACGCCCGGCCGAGGAATCAAAAAGACAACCATAATGCCATTTTCAAACCTAAAGTAATAGTGATACGGAGACGGGGAAATGAATGATACCTCGCTCTGACCTTTGACCATAAGCCCTAACTCTGGATAGCTGGCCCCACCACACACATAATCGTGGCCTTGACGTCAGTCCCCTGACCCCGGACCCTTATCTCGGCCTGACTGTACTCTGCCCTTAACCTCTAGCCCTAGTCGACTCCATAACCGTGGCCTTGGCCCCAGTCCCCCTGACTTCCGGACTTCAGACCAGATACTGCCCATATCCCCTTATGAAGTCTTGGCCAGGCAACCCCTAGGGTGTACGTTTTCTAATGATTAAAGAGGCGGTGCTAAGCTGCAGACGGACTTGCGACTCAGCCACTGGTGTAAGTCAGGCGGGAGGTGGCGCCCAATAAGCTCAAGAGAGGAGGCGGGTTCTGGAAAAAGGCCAATAGCCTGTGAAGGCGAGTCTAGCAGCAACCAATAGCTATGAGCGAGAGGCGGGACTCTGAGGGAAGTCAATCGCTGCCGCAGGTACCGCCAATGGCTTTTGGCGGGGGCGTTCCCCAACCCTGCCCTCTCTCATGACCCCGCTCCGGGATTATGGCCGGGACTGGGCTGCTGGCGCTGCGGACGCTGCCAGGGCCCAGCTGGGTGCGAGGCTCGGGCCCTTCCGTGCTGAGCCGCCTGCAGGACGCGGCCGTGGTGCGGCCTGGCTTCCTGAGCACGGCAGAGGAGGAGACGCTGAGCCGAGAACTGGAGCCCGAGCTGCGCCGCCGCCGCTACGAATACGATCACTGGGACGCGGTGAGACCGGCAGCGCCGGGGGCGAGGGACGGAGCTCCCAGGCTTAACCGAGCTCTCTGTGCAGGCCATCCACGGCTTCCGAGAGACAGAGAAGTCGCGCTGGTCAGAAGCCAGCCGGGCCATCCTGCAGCGCGTGCAGGCGGCCGCCTTTGGCCCCGGCCAGACCCTGCTCTCCTCCGTGCACGTGCTGGACCTGGAAGCCCGCGGCTACATCAAGCCCCACGTGGACAGCATCAAGGTGGGCAGAGGACGGTGCCTTGGCACTCCCAGGATCCTGACCCATCCCCACGCCTCTTTTGCAGTTCTGCGGGGCCACCATCGCCGGCCTGTCTCTCCTGTCTCCCAGCGTTATGCGGCTGGTGCACACCCAGGAGCCGGGGGAGTGGCTGGAACTCTTGCTGGAGCCGGGCTCCCTCTACATCCTTAGGTACCTCCATCCAGGCAGCACCCACCCCTCCATGCACCCAGTCACAGCCTGTTTCTTCCTGCAGGGGCTCAGCCCGTTATGACTTCTCCCATGAGATCCTTCGGGATGAAGAGTCCTTCTTTGGGGAACGCCGGATTCCCCGGGGCCGGCGCATCTCCGTGATCTGCCGCTCCCTCCCTGAGGGCATGGGGCCAGGGGAGTCTGGACAGCCGCCCCCAGCCTGCTGACCCCCAGCTTTCTACAGACACCAGATTTGTGAATAAAGTTGGGGAATGGACAGCCTAACTGGGACATTGCAGTGGCTGCTTGCTGGGGCCGGGATTTGCAGGGGAACCCAGGATGGCACTGGCCCATAGGGAGCTCCAGGTGTGGCTGGCTGGACACATGGTCAAAGTCACAAGGCCGGGAGAGTGGTGTCCTTTATTGCACTCACTGCTGGTCGCCCCAGCCCACTCCCCTCCTCGTTGTCTCTGCATCCAGGTCTCCAATAAATAAGTCAGCCGAGCTCCCCCAGCACTGCAGCTTCTGGGTGCCAG